CCCAAAGTGCTGGGATTACAGACGTGAGTGAGCCAACATGCCTGGCCTTTTTTTTTTTTTTCCTTTGAAGAAAGGGTCTTGCTCTGTCACCCAGGCTGGAGTGCAGTGGTGCAATCATGGCTTACTGCAGCCTCAACCTCCTGGACTCAAGCAATCCTCCTGCCTCAGCCTCCCAAGTAGCTGGAACTACAGACATGTGCCACCATGCCCACCTAATAATTTTTTAATTTTTTGTAGAGATGGGAGTCCTGCTTTGTTGCCCAGGCTGGTCTTGCACTCCTGGGCTCAGGTGATCCTCCTGCCTTGGCCTCTGAAAATGCTGGGATTACAGGCGTGAGCCACTGCACCTGGCCTAGACCTAGACTTTTTGGGTAGCCAGTTCAATTTACTGCAGAAGGTATTTTGAATAAGCAAAAACTATGAATGCAAGCCCCGTTGTTTGTGTGCCAAACTAATGATGAGCCACTGGGAGAAGGGATTTCATCCATGTGACACCCACCACACACCTCTGCTGGCCAGGCACCTAGAAGTGGGATGGGAAGCCCCTGGTGGAGGAGCAGAGAAGCTGGGGTGCTGGAGGGAGGAGTCTTAACCAGGAGTCTCCTTCATGTTCATCCCTCATCAATTAACTCTTGCAGGCCACCAGAGTAGCAGAAAGATCTCTGGGCTATATCCCCAGGGCTCTCATGATTTTAAAAAATCATCCCCAGGCTGGGCACGGTGGCTCATGCCTGTAATCCTAGCACTTTGGGAGGATGAGGCAGGCAGATCACCTGAGGTCAGGAGTTCGAGACCAGCCTGGCCAATATGGCGAAACCCTGTCTCTACTAAAAGTACAAAAATTAGCCAGGTGTGGTGGTGTGGGCCTGTAATCTCAGCTACTCAGGAGGCTGAGGCAGGAGAATTGCTTGAACCTGGGAGGCAGAGGTTGCAGTGAGCCGAGATCGCGCCACTGCACTCCAGCCTGGTCAATAGAGCAAGACTCAGTCTCAAAAAAAAAAAAAAAAAAAAAATTCATCCTCTAAGCAGCCCCTGTCCAGTCTTCCCCCGACCATCCCTCAGAGAGCCATGTACAGTTCTCAGAGCCCTGTGGTGGCTCTGCTGCCTTCACGATCACTTCCCCCCAAAGCTGGCCCCAGCAGGCCCCCCAGAGTTGGGTCCCTTCTCAGCTCTTAAGCCTCATTGCCCCCATTCCACCTCTTTACCCCCGCTTCTGCCAAACCAAACCCTTGAGCGCCTCCTCAGCCTTCACATTGCTCCATGCCCCAACCTTCATACTGCTGGCCTTCTTCCAGAACATTCTCTCCCCATCATCATGACTCTCCATTGAGAGAGCTCTGCCTGCTACCCCTTCCTGCCCTGCTGGGCCCCTCATGCCTCCATCGCATTATTGTGTGAATGGCTAATGTCCCCTCCTTGATGGGGCCATCTCTGAGGATAGGGACGTGGCCCTAGTGCAGAGATGCTCAGGGATGTTTAGGGAAGGAAGTCATCAAGAGACCTAGATGTGAACCCCATCCATAGCGCCTCCCAAACCATGTGGTCTTGGCCTCCCTGGGCTTTGATTCCCTCATCAGTCCTGCCTGCGCTGCCAGGCTTCTGTGAGCCTTTAATGAGCCTGTGTTGACAGATGAATGCATTCTTGGGACTACTAATCAACGCATACAACTAAGGCCAAGAGAAGCCAGGGTTTCTACCCCAGGGACCCCCTTGGCCCCACCCTCTAGCCCTGGAGCTGGGTCCCTCTGCCTCTCCCAGGATGCAGTCAGAGGCCTGAGCTTCTGGAAACTCTTGGATCTCGTCCCTGCTCCTCCCAGTCCCACCTCGGCTCCAGGTGTCTATCTCTCCAGCTATTTTCTTTTCTGATCTGGAGTTCAAAAGAACAGATCTAGGAGCAACAGCCACGGGGAACAACAGCCAGCAGGCTAGTTCATGTTGGCCCAGCTGAGAGCCTGCGGGGCTGCCCACCTCTCCCTGCTGGGTTTGGGCACCCAGAAAGGAGGGCGTATGGGTTCTGGTTCTATGGGCATTAAAAGCCAATGTGACTGAGAACAGCAGCTCTAGTTAGAGGCAAGGCCAGTTTGGGGCCAGAGCAGGGGGAGGGGGAACCTGGTCTAATTAGAGCCCTAACATGCTCCTTTGAAAGCATTGTCAGATGTCCCCAGCCCTGCAGGCAGGGGTGGTGTAATAATAATAAAACAACATTTGCATAGAGATTTCATTTATAAAGCACTTTCTCAGGGGTGGGGTGGCACTGGGTGGCCCTGTGGAATCCTGGCTGGGAGGCCGCCCTGGCCTTGGTCGGTTCCGCCCTCCCGCCAAGCTGGCGATTGTGTGCGAGGTAAACAAAGCGCCATTCATCCAACTGTTTCAGTTCCTCTCCTCTTCATTCCTTTTTCCCTGTCTCCCACGAAGAGCTCACTCGGGGCTTGTCACTCAGGCCAGAAAAGGGGTGTCAGGGGCCCCAGAGGGAGACCCCTTCCCTCATGGGAAGAAGCGGGGAGGTGGGACGGCTCCCTCCCTCTGCAAACCCCCACCACCCCCAGCTCTGGCAGAATAACAGCCTTGCTGCGGTTGGTTTGTGCAACTCTTTGCTAACCTGTGGCTGTGTCTTCATGGACAAAGTATGAGCCCAGGTTTGGTAATGTCTGTGTGCACGCCACGTTTGTGTTCGGTAACATGCAAAGATAAGCAGTTTGTGGGGCTCTGCGAATCCCTCCCTATCCGAGTGAGCCTTGTGTACACAGTGTGGGGGTGAGGGGCCCTGGGGTGTCTGCCCCTGCACTGGGTGGGCCGGGTGAGGCAGCTGGGCCCTGCTCCTGTACAGCCCAGGCTGGAGCGTCCCCTGCAGTCACCTGGCCACTGGCACCCTGGGGTGAAGGGGGAGGCATTGGGCGCTGGCCCCTTAAGGGCCTCTGATGAGCTATATTGGGCCCACCTGCCTGGGTTCCAGCAGCTTCCGCAGCCCCAGCAGGAGACGGAAGATGCAAGAGGTCATTGCGGGGCTAGAGCGGTTCACCTTTGCCTTCGAGAAGGATGTCGAGATGCAGAAGGGCACTGGGCTCCTGCCTTTCCAGGGCATGGACAGTGAGTGAGGGTGGGGCCACTTTCCCTCCCCTGCTACCTTCTCCGTTCCCTCTTCTCCTTCCAGAGTCGGCCTCAGCTGTGTGCAACTTCTTCACTAAAGGGCTCTGTGAGAAAGGTGAGTTAGCAGACAGGCCTGGGCCCCAAGCTGGCCTCCCAGCCAGGTGCTCTGGCATCTCCAGGGAAACTCTGCCCCTTCCGACATGACCGAGGGGAGAAGATGGTGGTATGCAAGCACTGGCTCCGGGGGCTCTGCAAGAAGGGTGATCACTGCAAGTTCCTGCACCAGTATGACCTCACCAGGATGCCTGAGTGCTACTTCTACTCCAAGTTTGGTAAGGCCTCTTCCTGGCTCGGTGCCTCACCCACTGCTTCTACAGAGAGTGCTGGGATTTTCAGGTGACTGCAGCAACAAGGAGTGTTCCTTCCTCCATGTGAAGCCAGCTTTCAAGTCCCAGGACTGTCCTTGGTATGACCAAGGTTTCTGCAAGGACGGTGAGGCCTTGGAAGCCAGGGAGCCCTAGGGGATCCTTCTCATCACTTTCTCTTTGCTCAGCAGGTCCTCTGTGTAAATACCGCCATGTCCCCAGAATAATGTGTCTCAACTATTTAGTTGGCTTCTGCCCCGAGGGACCCAAGTGCCAATTTGCTCAGTAAGTATGATCCCTCAGTTACCAACTCCCACACATTTTAACATTTTTTTCCTCTCCTCTTTAGCCTTGCTTAACAGCCCGAAGAGAAACTTTTCCAAATGCCCAGAACCTGCAACAGAAGACAACAGTCAAACTCCAGCCTCACCTTTTTGTACAGCTCCCAAGAGCCTCATTAGAGAGAAGTTGGAGGTTGTAAGTCCGGCAGGGGGTTCCAAACTCCTTATATGAGTTGAGCTTCGTTCCAACAAAGAAACTATGGTTCCAAACAGAAGTCACTGTCATTGTTTACCGAAACGTACCCCCTTCCCTAACATCCAGTGCCGAAGGATCCACGGCTAAGCCTCAGGAAGAGCATATTCTAAACAGGTGCATTAAAGATTTCTGCATTGGACTGCAGCTAAGTGTTGAAAGTCAAATCAATTACAGGT